TAGCTGCTCCAGGAGCCTCCCTCACGAGCCCTGCACACCTCCCCAAGGCTCCCTCCGGACCCCTGTCCATTCCAGAACTCTCCCCCGGAGCCCTGCCTCTCACAGCCCAACAGGCTCACCCGACTTCCCCCTCCCGGATCCTAAGAATTTTCCCTCCCACTTACCCCATTCCAGAAACCTCCTTGGAGATTTTCCGCTCATACCCCCTGCATTTCTGATTCCCCCTCCCAGAAGTCCTTCAGAATGCCCCCGACGGACCGTGATCATCTTCCCTGAAGATCTCCTTCCCATATCCCCAAAATAAATCTTCCTCACAGACTTTGTGAAATGCCCCCAGATCCCAAAAACTCACCTAGAAGACTCCATCCCCCTCCCCACCGTATTGCAACCATCTCTCATACACACTCCCCCTTCACGTATCCCTCTGGACCTTTCCACAGATCCCAAAAGTCTCCCCCAGAGGCCTCCTGTCTCCCCCTGGTCTCACCACCCTAAAATGCCCTAGAGATCACCCTCATGTAGCCCAGTGATCTTCACCGGGATCCCCTTCCCCACCCCCACTCATTCTAAAAATCTCCAGCAATTGCCTGAAATCTCCAGAGGACTCTCAGCATCATATTCCAAAAGCTTCTTCCAAAATCCCTTTTACATACTCCACATCTTTTCCAGTCCCCCACATCACACGCTCCAAAAATTGTTTAAGGATCCTGAAAACTTTCCTCATGGTTTTTCTCTCAGATCCCGTAGAACTCCCCTTCACTAACACCTCAGAATCCCCCCTTGCAGACCGGTTTTAGAGGAATTTTCTGAAGATCCTCCTCACAACCCCTGTAAGACCGTAAGATTCTCTTGGTGACCCCTCTGATATGCAGGTTTTCAGGACCCCCCCCCCCCACACACACACACAGCTTAGAGACCCCAGCGACCCCCTGGAGCCCTCCTGACGTATGTTCTTGAAATCCCTCCAAGACCTTCCTGACACCACCAGAACCCCTTGAATCAATACTTCTGCCTTACTAAGGGACTTTTCTAGAGATATCCCTCCCTGAACTTGCTCACACAGGTCCCCTAAATCCTCTAGAATCCCTTGAAGAAGACCCTCACACACACCTAATTTTCCCCCAAAATAACCCGAGCTCTTGCTCTGAGAAAGTCCTATAATTCTTTCTGAAAAACCCTCTCCTCTGACACTCTCTCAGAAGACCCCGCCTTCCCCATATACTCTTTTGGAGACTTTACTCAGCTTTCTCCTCAACTGAGATCTCTGAAGAGTTTTTCCTAAAAACATCCCTCTGTCATCCCACTCCAGGACCAGTCTCAGAAGACCACACCTTCCTCAGACACTTTTTAGAGAATTTTCTCCCAAATTGCCCTCCATCAGCCACCCACTCCCAGCGCTTCCTGAGACTTCCTCAGAACTTTCCCTCAGATTCCACTTCTGACATCCCCAAGAAACATTATTTAGGACCCTATCAGATTTACCCACTAACTTTAGAATTGCTATTTACACCCTCTCATTTCCCCATTCTCTTTCCTCTGAAGTCAACTCAGAGACCTTTCTCAGGGGGCCCCCTTTTCCCATTATCCCTTCAGAGGTCCCCAACATTCTCCAGACTCGTTGCCCAAGAGCCTCTATGTTTCCTTGTAAAGATTCTTGAGAGACACCTTTCCCCGCCCCCTTGAAATCCCAGTGCTCCGAGATCTTTCTTTCAGACCATTTTTCTTAGGTGCCATGCTCATAGACCCCTCTTCCCTTCAGAGATCAAGAGACCCTTAACACCCTCCTTAGAGACTTAGGATTCTCCCCATTTCCCTTTCAGAAGCCTTCTTCCTTCTCCCCTTTGAGGACCTCCTCACCAAATAATCCCTTCCCCTATAGCAGTGGTTCTCAGTGTGGTTCCTGGCCCAGCAGCAGCCACATTTGTTAGAAATACACATTCTTGAATCCCACTCAGATCTACTGAAACTGAAAACCTGGGAGCAGGGCCCAGCAATCAAGAGTTTTTAACAAACCCTCCTGGTCATTTTGATGCACACGCAAGTTTGAGAACCTGTGCCCTTTAGGAGGATTTCCTTTTCCTCACTAAAAGCCCCCTGAAAGATGCCTCAGGGTATGCCTCTGTGCCCTACTGCCCACTGCTGCTTTCCTGTTTCCTAGGAATCCCCTTTATGAAGTACCCATCCTCCAGAAAGATTTCTTACCTACCTTGAAAGGATCTTGGCTTCTCCACAAGGTTACTCCATCCTCTGAGCAGTTATTTCCGATTCTACTTTTGAATGGTTTCTTTTCAGATCTTCCTCAGTGCTTTCTCTTTCTGGCTACCCCTCCAGCCCACTACCAGCCTTTGGTGCTTCTTTAAATTGCTGCTTCTTTGAACACACATATCCATCTCTTCTTGTCCATCTGTTTCTTCACATAGGCACCCTCCCCTTGAGGCACCCTCAGGAGGTCTTTTCATTCTGTGTCTTACTGCCAAGACCCCTCCACCTCCATTGTACCTCTTAGAACACCACTCACCTTCAACCTTGTAGATTTTAATGTACTTGTCCACTCACCCTCACTGGACTAGGAACTCTGAAAGTACGGGATGTGTCTTGTTCTTCTCTGAATCCCACAAGGTGGGATCTACTCTTTGTAAGTTATTGGAAATCACTGGAGAATAAGCAGCTCTTCCTTCTGCATTTGGCCAGAAATCTCCAAGTTCCTCAGATCTCACTCCTCATTCAGGTTTAGTACACCTTCCCTGCCCCCTCCTCTCCTCTCACCTCCCTTTTTTTTCTCCACACAGCACCCTTTGCCTTTACTCCTGCCCTACTTGCTCCTGTCTTAGGGACTTTCTTTGTGCTGTTTCCTGATTCTGAGCTACCCCAAGTCCTTTGCCTGGTGACCTGCCTCACCCGTCCTGGTTGGCTTCTCTTAGCAGCCCCTCTCAGCTGCTAAGTCTGGAGCCTCCACAGAGCTCTTGGCATTTTTTCAAGGGATTCTGTTTCTAGGGCCCAGAAGGGGAAACAGAGACCCCAGGGTAAATATTGGGGCCTGCCTTCAGGGAGCTCACAATACCAGTAGGGGGCTTGGGCATGTACAGAGCAGAAAATGAGGTACAAATTATATGCTGTAGAAATTCAGCAGTGAGAGGGAGCCTTTTATTTGGAAAGACTTCACAGAAAAGGTGGTATTTGGGCTGGATAGTGTTCCATGGGAGTTGGGACAATGATGGTGCCCCCAGGCAGAGGAAACAGCTTAAGCAATGGGTCAAAGACAAAGCCTCCTCATCTCTCACCCATGGTATCTCTTCTCTTCACCCAAAAGATAGAGATGAAAGAAGACAGATTTCCTCCATTTGCATTGTATTTGCCAGCTGCACTTTAGTGACCTACAGAGTAATAATAATAATGACCACTGGTTTTTGAATGCTTTCTAACTGCCAGGCACTGTTTAAGTGCTTTACATGTATTCATAGGAGGTAGGAGTTTACCTACCCTATGAGGTAAGTAAACTACCATTATCCTCATTTTGCATATGATGAGATTAAGAACAGGTAGGACTAATAGAGGGTCTGTGGGCACTGTCCATTCCAAGATGGTAGTGCCTTGGGTCAAAAAGTTTGATTTTTAGTTAAGATAGGTTTGGCTGCAATGGGGCAGTAGTTGTTAGGTATGCAGACCCTGGGTCTGGACAGGATTTGTATCCCACATTACCACTCACCAGTTTTGTACCCTAGGACGAGTTACTTCCCTGGTCTTTTAGTTTCCACAGCTAAAAATATGAAGGAAATAATGATACTTTACTTCATAGAATTGTTACGAGGATTAAATAAGTTAATACATGTAAAGTACTTAGAACAATGTCTTGCCCATAATTGCAATGTTAGAAAAACAATAAAATAAAAAAAAAGCTCATATCAGCCAGAACTCTAAAAACATAAAGTGATAGAACCTTAGCTCAAAGTGGTTTAATGAAAAAAGTGGGGGATTAATTGGCTTTTGTTACTGGAAAGTCCAGAGCTAGGTTGGCTTCAGACCTAGCTGCATCCAGGTGTTCAAATAATTTTCTCAGTCATCTCCTCCCATTTCTCCACTGAGTTAGCTTCATCCTCAACAAGCTTCTGCTTTGGATGACAAATATGGTCCTCAGCAGCCCCAGGTTTTAACCCTACCTCCTTGGAAAGCCTTAGTGGAAAGAGAACTCTTTCTTGAGAGTCCCAGTTTGAAAATAGTTTCTTCCTTGAATAGATGTGAGATTATGCCAGAAGATCCTTAGAAACATATTTTGGGTTCTGTACCCTGCAACTCAGTCTCTGGCTTGCTGAGCCAAATAGGCCTGTGATTCCATCCGATGAACTTTCTGAGCAGTGATGGCAATCTCCCTCCCCACTGTCCCCCAGCCGCAGTCATTCTCTGCTCTGTGATTGTTTGGGTCTAGAGAGAGCTTGTGGCTGGTCTGACTCAACCACACTTTGCTTTGGGATATCACGGGTGATATGAGGTGATCAGCCTGGCTTGATGGTGGCCTCAGGGGAGCAGAATCCAGGAGTAATGGCAATACCCTCACCACAGTTTAAGGTTTCCAAGACACAGAACTTTGGAAGAGAGTTAAGTAGGATTGCTGTGAGTGGAGTTTTGTTTTGTTTGTTTTAGTGTAAACTTGTTGAATAGAAGCGGGTTCAGGGCAAGTTACAGAACAGCAGTGTATGGAGTATGCAAGTCTCAAATATCTCCAGCCTGCACTCATTCATTAATGCATGGAGGCACTATTCTAGGTACTGGAGACAGAGCAGTGAATAAAACATTCAAGGTCCTGAAATTCATGGAATTTATATTCTGATGGGGGGAGGAAACAAAAAAATCAGAGTGTGATTCATGCTGTGAAGGAAATAAAACAGTGTGAAAGAGAGGGTGGGAGTGGCCACTGTAGTAGACAGGGGGATCAGAAGAGGCCTCTTTTGGGAGGTGACAGTTGAGCCTGATAACCAGAAAGATGAGAAGGCACCAGTTGTGGGAAGATCTGGGAGTGGAACATTCTAATCTAAGCATTGTTACATGCAGAAAAAGGACCTCTGCAAGGTGGGGAAATTTATCACAGATATTTATTGAGGGCCTGCTATGTACCAGGTGCTATGCTAGGAATTGGAGATGTAGCAATGAATAATATAGCTACAGTCTTCCCTTCTCTCATGGATCTTACAGTCTAGGTGTTTTTGGAAGAGCTGCAGCCTTTGAAGAAACATCTCTTGATGATGATATCATAGACTCCTTCCTACTGGGCAGATGAGGCAGAATGGGGCACAGGTGAGCCCAGATCTGATTGATGAGAAGGAACCAACCTTGTGACGGTCCGGGGAAGAGCATTTCAGGCAGAGAGGTCAGCAGGTGCAAAAGCCCTGCCATATGTTCAGGGAATCGCAAGGACCAGTGTGGCTAAAGCCTAAGTGAGGGAGAGGGGTGAGGGTTGGAAAGGCTGACAGAAGCCAGATTACTTGCAGCCTAAGGGCCACAGTAAGGAGTTTCTATTTTCATTTAAGGGGATTGGGAAACTATTAGAAGGGAGTTTTTAAAAGCAAGACAGCGACATGATCTGATTAATTTTTTTAGAAAGCTCACTTTGGTTTCTGGGAGGAAAACAGAGGGTCAGGACAGAATCAGGAAGGAAAGTTAGGAGACAATCCATTTGTCCAGATGAGAAATGGTGACATGAATGTGGTGGTGGTGGTGGTAGTGAAGATGTAGAGAAGCAGATATATTTTGGGTGTACAGAAAACAGGACTTGATGATGGGATTAGAGAAAGAGAGGAATCTAGAATAATGATAATAGCCAAGTCATTTATGCCTCACAACTCTATGAGAGTAGGCACTATTATTATTTTCTGTCTTCCTTCTCAGTAGGTACTATTATTACACCCACATTACAGATGACAAAACAGGCATGGCAAGGTGAAATCACTTGCCCAAAATTACACAGGTAGTAAGTGGCAGGCTTATATTTCCAACCCGGCAGTCTGGTTCTAGAGCCACTTAGGTTTGGGGAAAGATAAGCAAGGCATGTGTAGCTGACATTAAGAAAAAAGAAATATCAAGACCTAATGACTGGGTCTTTGGGAAATGGAAGAAGTCAAAGATGACTCAAAAAAATGTCTCAGTTGTCCACAGAGAGGTGATGATTGAATCTACAGGAGTTAATTACATGCCTAAGTGAGAGAAAACAAGTGTAAAGAAGGGAAAGGAAGCAGAGAATAAACTTTTCGGGGGGAAGGGGTGTCAAGACATTTAGGAGTGGGAGGAAGAATGCTAGCTTCCTCTCTATTCCAGAGTTTACCGGAGCTCCCCATACTGTACTTATCTTCCAGGAGGCCCTGCCTGGCTTCTCCTCTCCTCTCCCTCCCTTCCCCAGCACCATTCATACAAAAAGCTCATTCTTTGCTAATGCAGTGGTGTACATGTTTTGTGTACGTATTTCAGGAGTTTCTGGAAATAATGGTTGATTCTTATAAGAGAAGTTGTGCTCCCTTGGCTTCTGACAGTCTCTTCTCAGGTTATGAAAGTGAGTTAACCCTAGGTAACTAGCCTGTTACCTTGTTCATGAAGTGTAAGTTCTCAAAGGCCTAGGTCGTGCTGTAAAAAGAACTAGGAATGGGTAAGAAGGCAGATAGGATCCCCTTATTCATCCAGAGATGTTGGTATTAAAGGGCCCTTAGGCCCAACTTTCACCTTGTTGCCCAGGCTGGTCTCAAACTCCTGGGCTCAAGCGATCTGCCCACCTCAGTCTCCCGAAGTGCTGGGATTACAGATGTGAGCCACCATGCCCAGCTTTCTTGCATTGTTAAGAGCAAGCAAGAGCTCTGAAGCCAGACTGCCTGGCCTTGAAAATCTCAGCTTGGTGTACAGTCTTGGGCAAAGTGACTTAACTTCTCTGTGCCTCAGTTGCTCCATCTGTAAAATGATAATATATTCATATATGTATGTTATATATTTTTGAAATAGAGTTTTGGGGATCAAATGTGCTTATCTGTGGAAAGCTGTTGGCAAAGGGCCTGACAATGTATGATGTATGAAGACATGCTAAGCATCATGCTTGCTATTGAAATGAAGTATAGAGGAGGAAAAAAGCATCATGCGCGGTATTTTTAAATACATTGTTTCATTTAATTCTTCTAACAAGCTTCATTGAGGAAGAAACAGAGTTACTTGTCATAGTCAATACAGCAAGTAAGTATAACAGGAGAGCCAGGATTTAAGCCAGGTCTGACTAACTCCACCATCCTGCTTCTGAATGAAGAGAGCTGGACTCCAGAGGCACTGTTTATGGGCATATGGGCCTTTTCTCACTGTTTGGGGCCAGAGAAGAAGCCCAGAGGGCAGTTTGTCCTGGAACATCTCAGCATTTTTTTGTTTTTGTTTTTGTTTTTGTTTTGAGACAAAGTCTCCAGTCCCCCAGGCTGGAGTGCAGTGGCGCAATCTCAGCTCACTGCAACCTCCACCTCCCAGGTTGAAGCGATTCTGCTGCCTCAGCCTCCTGAGTAGCTGGGATTACAGGCGCCTGCCACCACGCCCAGCTGATTTTTTGTATTTTTAGTAGAGACAGGGTTTCACCGTGTTGGCCAGGCTGGTCTCGAACTCCTGACCTCAGGTGATCCGCCCGTCTCGGCCCCCCAAAGTGCTGGGATTACAGGCGTGAGCCACCGTGCCCAGCCTTTCTCCAGGTGGGAGTGCAGTGGCATGATCTCAGCTCACTGAAGCCTCGACCTCCAGAACTCAAGTGATCCTCCCAAAGTAGCTGGGACTGCAGGTGCACACCACCACGCCCAGCTAATTTTTGGATTTTTTGTAGAAACGGTTTTGCCATGTTGCCCAGGCTGCTGATCTGGAACCTTTGGCTTTTGTTTTGTTTTGTTTTTGTTTTTTGAGACAGGGTCTCACTCTGTTGCCCAGGCTGGAGTGCAGTGGCACGATCTTGGCTCACTGCAACCTCTGCCTCCCGGGCTCAAGTGATTCTCCCGCCTCAGTCTCCCAAGTAGCTGGGGTTACAGGTGCACGCCACCACGCCTGGCTAATTTTTTTGTAATTTTTGTAGAGACGGGGTTTCACTGTGTTGCCCAGGCTGGTCTCGAGCTCCTGAGCTCAAGCGATCCACCCGCCCATGCCTCCCAGAGTGCTGGGATTACAGGCGTGAGCCACTGCACCCAGCCCTCTTAGCCATTTTGTTAACCTCATTTCCCACCTCTGGAGGTGGTAGGGGCTTCCCAAGAAGATCACTTGGACCTCTTCAAGTATGGTGGCAATATTGCTGGGCTGTTGGAGAGACTTCTGTTATAGAGGCTCCCCTCTTGTGTTTTTCCTCAAAGGCAAGGAGTCATTTTTGGTCACATGAGGACAAAGAGACCAGACCAGTAGTGCATTCTGTTTTGCATGGGAATTGTCAAGGCTCTTTCAGTTTTAACTGAAACCCAACTCAAACTGGCCTAAGTCAAAAACGAATTTATTCATCTATGTAACTGAAAAGAGTGGGCCACAAGGGGGAGGCTTCAGGCTAGCTGCATCTAGGTTTTAAATCATGTGAACAGATCTCCCTTTCCCCCTCCCCCATCTCTTGACTTTGCTGTCATCTGTTAGTTTCATTCTGAAGCAGGCTTCCACCGTGAAATAGAAGAGGTGGCAACTGGTGACATCATGAGACGATGTGTAATCTGAGCAACCCTAACCAAGAACTTATTTTCCTTAGTAGTTCCAGCAAAAATCCAGAGAGGACTATCCTTGGCCAGGCTTTACCCCATGTCCACTTCTGGAGCCAAGAAAGACAGTTCCTTCTCCAAGGGGAACCCAGGGTGTTGATACTAGAAGATGGAAATGGATACAGTAAGATGCTGCCACAGTGAGATGCCTCACCCAGGTCTCCCTCTGTCACTTCAGCCAAGCACATGGGATAGAAAGTAGCAGGCGGCCTCTGGCCCTTTAATGGAAGAGGGCCATCCAGTCCTCTCCAGTTAACATCTAGACCGAACACAAAGCATCCTTCTCTCATCCAGAAGACATAGGAACCCTACCTTCAGGGATGATTTTTTTTTAACAGTGAAATCTTAAAAGTAACTGTTTCACTAAAGCCTCCAGTATTTACTGAAGACTGTCAGAATCATCCTCCATCACTAGATCTTCTCCACCAGTCATGTTCCCTGAGCAGTGGGGTGGCTTGAAGGTATAAACCAGAGAGGCCCAAGGGAGGGATAGTTAGCAGACTTCTGGTCTTTTTCTAGTTTGTGCTCTTCTGTTCCAAGGACCACAGGTATGTCTTCTTCTGTGTAGTTGTTCACTATTGTTTCAATGTGATTCGTTTCCCACATTTGAAAATAGGGGGGGATTTTACTTTAAAATTCAGATATCTGGCTCCTCTTTAGGGGAAAAAAAAAAAAAAAAAAACCTAAGACGTAACAATACTGGACCCACATTCCTTCATGGTAGCAGTTGATAAGAGGTGGATAGTGACTTCTCCCTTTTGACCGGGTGTGGACTTTCCAACTCACCATAGTCCCAGTTGGCCTGCTTTGTTCAAAGCCTGGCCTTGTAAGCATCATGTTTGAGACCCTATTATGTCCGAAAGCTTTGCTTCTATCGTTTGGCCTGGGGGGAAAAGCTGGATTAATGTTTAGTCAGCAGCTTATTGGGTGGGTGGAGGGGGGGAACAGTGCTGTTGCTTAGGAAAAGTAACAACCCAGTAAAAGAATTTATGGGAAAGAGTGTGCACAACTTTGGTCTGTTTGTGGATTTGGTCGTTTTTTTGCTGTAAATGCTGTTGGTATATCAAACCTCCTGTCACAAATGTTCCCTCTGAAATAGTAACATGTCCTTCTATCTTATGAGTTGCCACCCAGTGAAGGAATCCCTCCCACTCCCGAGGGATGTTCATCCAGCCTCCGCTTGACCACTTCCAGCAGCCAGGGAGCTTATTACCTCCTCACATGGCAGCCAGTTCCATTCTTGGACAGATGCGTTATTTTAAAATTCTTCCTTATGTTGAAGCAGCTGCTGCCTCTTTGGGACTGAAAGCCACAAAATGCTGGAGCTGGGAAGGAAAACCGATTTTTTTAGGCGCGTGAGCTACCACTCATCCACCCTGCATCCAGGGCAAACATTGATAATTAATCACAGCACTCTTTCTCACTGAGTCAGGAAGTATGCTGCCTTAAAATTGTTTTTAATTAAATTCTTTTTTAAAAATTACAAAAGTAATATGTATTCACTTGCAACTAGTGAAGTAGTACAAAGTTATATAAAGATAGTGTTAATAATCCCCCTGTTTCTCCAAGATAGTGTTAGCAGCCGAGGGTGTATTCTTCTATACATTTATACACATATAGACATAAATATTCATATATAAGATATATAAGGGGTTTTGTATGTGGCTTTTTTTTAATTTAAAAAATGGCATTATATTGTACATATTACTGTGTAGCTTATGGACACCCCTCCAAGTAGTTACAGATCAAACATTGTATATAGCTTTGTTTTTTTGTTTTCTTGTTTTCTTTTTGAGATGGAATCCCGCTCTGTCACCCAGGCTGGAGTGCAGTGGCATAATCTCGGCTCACTGCAGCCTCCACCTCCCGGGTTCAAGCGTTTCTCCTGCCTCAGCTTCCCAAGTAGCTCGGACTACAGGCGCCCGCCACCACACCCGGCTAATTTTTATATTTTTAGTAGAGATGGAGTTTCGCCATGTTGGCCAGGCTGGTCTCAAACTCCTGACCTCAAGTGATCTGCCTGCCTCAGCCTCCCAAAGTGCTAGAATTATAGGAGTGAGCCACCACACCTGGCCAGATTAGGCATGTTTTTAATAGATACGTTATATCATACAATGTGGGATCTGCCCCAGTTTATTAATCATTCCCCATTAATGGATATTCCCATTCATTTCTTCAGGATTCTTCTCATCGCAGTGCTCCAGGCAGCCACTACCAATCGATTGGAGTTAGCCTGTGAGGTAAAACCTATTTGTCATGTCTCACCCAGTCCGTAGCACGCCCGGCTAATTTTTGTATTTTTAGTAGAGACGGGATTTCGCCACTTTGGCCAGTCTGATCTTGAACTCCTGACCTCAAGTGATCCACCTGCCTTAGCCTCCCAAAGTGCTGGGATTACAGGTGAGAGCCACCATGCTTGACCTTATTTAGATTTTCTGTTTGACCCCTTTGCTTCCTTTTTCAGGAAACTGGAGAGGCGTGGCTGGACCAAGACCTCCCCCCATGTGAGCAGGCTTCCTCCTCCCCCAACAACCGTTGCCACCACGCCCAGAAACGTCCTTAAGCCCTGGCCCTCAGGGGAAAGGTAACAGGAGGCCAGAGCCGGGACCATGTGACGGCGCTGGCCCTCGCCACCGCCGTCCCCCGACCCTGGCCCCAGGCCCGGCACCATGATGTTCCGAGACCAGGTGGGCATCCTCGCTGGCTGGTTCAAAGGCTGGAATGAGTGTGAGCAGACAGTGGCCCTCCTGTCACTTCTGAAACGGGTCACCCGTACCCAGGCCCGCTTCCTGCAGCTCTGCCTGGAGCACTCACTGGCGGACTGCAATGACATCCACCTGCTGGAGTCGGAGGCCAACAGTGCTGGTGAGTTTCCACCCTTAGAGATGGGAGCACAGTCTCCTGATATTTCTTCTTATCCCTTCTGTAGCCATCGTCAGCCAGTGGCAGCAGGAGTCCAAAGAGAAGGTGGTGTCCCTCCTGCTGTCCCACCTTCCCCTGCTTCAGCCAGGCAACACAGAGGCCAAGTCGGAGTACATGAGGCTACTGCAGAAAGTGCTGGCCTACTCAATCGAGAGCAATGCTTTCATCGAGGAGAGTCGCCAGCTGCTTTCCTATGCCCTCATCCACCCAGCCACCACACTGGAGGACCGCAACGCACTGGCCCTCTGGCTGAGCCACCTGGAAGAGCGGTTGGCTAGTGGCTTCCGCTCCCGGCCAGAGCCCTCCTACCATTCACGTCAAGGCTCAGATGAGTGGGGGGGCCCTGCAGAGCTAGGCCCTGGGGAGGCAGGGCCAGGCTGGCAGGACAAGCCACCCCGGGAAAATGGACACGTGCCCTTCCACCCATCCAGCTCAGTGCCGCCAGCCATCAACAGTATTGGGAGCAATGCAAACACAGGTAAGTGGCGGGGGTGTCCCAGAAGGCCATGCCTAATATTTTGCTTTTCTCCCACTCTGGCCAGGTCTCCCCTGCCAAATCCACCCTAGCCCACTGAAGCGCTCCATGTCACTCATCCCTACAAGCCCCCAGGTCCCTGGTGAGTGGCCGAGTCCAGAGGAGCTTGGGGCCCGGGCTGCTTTTACCACGCCCGATCACGCACCTCTCTCGCCCCAGAGCAGCGTGGCCTCCTCTGGCAGTGAGCAGACAGAGGAGCAGGGCTCCAGCCGGAACACCTTCCAGGAGGATGGCAGTGGCATGAAAGGTACATTGGGGACAGCAGCACCAGGACCCTTTCCTGACCTTTCACTCTCCCTCCTTTGCCAAAGATGTGCCCTCATGGCTCAAGAGCCTCCGTTTGCACAAGTATGCAGCCCTCTTCTCACAGATGAGCTACGAGGAGATGATGACACTGACTGAGCAGCACCTGGAGTCTCAGGTGAAGCCAAGGGGACCATCAGGGAGGTGCTGTAGCTTCCTGTCCCCTTCTGCCCTTATCACAGAACGTCACCAAAGGTGCCCGCCACAAGATAGCCCTGAGCATCCAGAAGCTGCGTGAGAGACAGAGCGTCCTCAAGTCCCTAGAGAAGGTGAGGACCTGGTTTCTGCATCTTCAAGGCCACATGTGACCCCAGCCTGTGTCCTCCCATCCAGGATGTGCTGGAAGGCGGGAACCTACGAAACGCTCTGCAGGAGCTGCAGCAGATCATCATCACTCCCATCAAGGCCTACAGTGTCCTCCAGGCCACCGTGGCTGCCGCCACCACCACCCCTACTGCCAAGGATGGGGCCCCGGGGGAACCACCGCTGCCAGGTGCTGAGCCTCCCCTAGCCCACCCCGGCACAGACAAAGGCACCGAGGCCAAGGACCCTCCAGCTGTGGAGAACTACCCACCTCCACCAGCTCCAGCTCCCACTGATGGCAGTGAGCCTGCCCCGGCTCCCGTCGCCGACGGAGACATCCCCAGCCAGTTTACACGGGTGATGGGCAAAGGTGAGACCAGCCACAGCCTAGCAGGAAATCCTTTAACCTCCTGCCCTTTCTCATGTCCCCCCAGTGTGCACCCAACTGCTGGTGTCCCGACCAGACGAGGAGAACATCACCAGTTACCTCCAGCTCATCGAAAAGTGCCTGACTCATGAGGTAAGGCCTTCCCTAGCATACTCAAAAAGGGATCTCTGCTTCACCGGTGTCCTGCCAATTCTAGGCTTTCACGGAGACGCAGAAGAAACGGCTGCTATCCTGGAAACAGCAAGTGCTGAAGCTCCTCCGGACATTCCCGCGCAAAGCCGCACTAGAGATGCAGAACTACCGGCAGCAGAAAGGGTAGGCGGGTGGCCAGGTTACAGGGACCTGCCAAATTAACACCCTGCCTTCTGCTCTCTCATAGCTGGGCATTCGGCTCCAACTCGCTCCCCATAGCTGGCTCTGTGGGGATGGGAGTGGCCCGGCGTACCCAGCGGCAGTTCCCAATGCCTCCCCGGGCCCTCCCACCCGGCCGGATGGGCCTCCTGAGCCCCTCGGGCATTGGGGGTGTCTCCCCTCGACATGCCCTCACCAGCCCCAGCCTTGGAGGCCAGGGCCGACAGGTAAGCTGGCTGGAAGCAGGGGCCTGGCCTCCCACTACTTTCTCTCTTCCTGGGACCTGTGTAGAACCTGTGGTTTGCCAACCCTGGAGGCAGCAACAGCATGCCCAGTCAGAGCCGCAGCTCTGTGCAGCGCACCCACTCGCTCCCGGTCCACTCGTCACCCCAGGCCATTCTCATGTTCCCTCCAGGTGAGGTGCCCCACCCTTGGGACTCTGCCTGGTTACCACCCCCATTCTCCTCTCTCCCACCCAGACTGCCCGGTTCCTGGGCCTGACCTGGAGATCAATCCCACTCTGGAGTCTCTGTGTCTGAGCATGACAGAACACGCCTTGGGTGGTGAGCATTTCCTCTTTCCCTGACCCAGCTCCATCTTCCTCCCTTCCTCCCTTTCTTACCACAGATGGGACAGACAAAACCTCCACCATCTGACGGGACCCACAGCCCAGCGCACCCATAGGCTCCCTGGGCGGCGGGCGGGGGCCAACCCCCAACGGGCTTCTCCGCGACAGCGAGAGGGTGGGCTGGCTCAGCTATATATTCTAATATTTTTCTACTCTCTTACCCTCTTAACTTTTGTTTAACATTGGCACATGCCTTGCTCACTCCCAGGCCCGTCGAGGGATCTCTGCTGAGGCCCGGGGAGTTGGGGGCAGCCAGGATAAAGGGGGCAGGGACTGGCCAGACTGCCTGCCTCTCTCCTTTCCTTCCTCATCCCCACCTGGTCCCATCCCACCCCTGCCTCCTCCAGACCGCTGACCACCTGCCTCTCCCCAAGGGAGCAGACTCCCCAGAGACAAACTGACCACTACCTTGTGGAGCCTGCTCAGAAACATTTGACATTTGGGGTGACGCGCAGGGCAGAGAACCTGCCCTCCAGAATGTTATTGAGAGGAGCTGGGGAGAAGGAAGGGGAGCAAGGAGAGGAAGCTCTCTCTCCTCTCCCTGCTTCCCCTTCACCATTCCCCACATTCTGCAAGGACAGGAGCCACCTTCCTCTCTCTCACCTCCCCTGGCCCTGTTCACCAGAGGTTCTCTATGATTAATTTCTTAGGCCTATTTAAGATACATATTTATATAGTTCTTAACGGTTTTTCTCTGATCATTTCCTCTCATTTTTAGAATCCCCAGGTCTCTCTCAGCCAAGACAGTGGCAGGGAGAGCCTGAACTTTATGAGGGGAGAGGGCAGAGCCCCCTCCTCCAGACCCTCAAGCTCTAACCCATTTTCCTCCAGCCCTGGCTACCCGGATGAAGAGGTTGGAGGTGGGCAGCCAGGGTAGCCAGTGAGGTCAGGAAGTCTGTTGCCTTAACGTCCCCTTCCCCACGAACACACACCCTTCTCCGCTCCCAGGTCTGGTTGGTGAGACTTGGGAGTCAGGAATAAGGGAAAGGGGATTGTTTGGTTTTTGGGTTTTTCCCTAAGCCCCTCCCTTTTCTTTCAGCCTTTTTCCTTCCCCCATTATGTCATGACCTCACTTAAGTGGAACACTATATCATAACCCAGAGATTCGTCCCAGCCCCAGAGTCCGACAGACTGTCTGGTCCCTATTCCTAATGAGGGGTTGTGTTGGGGCCCAGGTGGAGGGAGGGGATTTGGGGGTTCAGACTGCGGGGAAGCCAGGGTCTCCCTCTTCAACGCCCTCCTCCCCCTCAACCCACCTTCCCAACTGGGACATTCTCAAGCTTTTCACACCGAAAAGGAAAAAAAATGTTATTTTTAGATACATTTTATGAATAACTTTTGTTATGAATATGGCTGGTAACCATTGTGTATGTTATTAAAGATACAAAATGTTGGGAAAAAAACAAAAAAAACAAAAAAAAAAAAAATTTTAAAACCACCACCCTCCCTGCACTATCACCCCATTCCCCAGACCTTCTTGCCCCCGCCCTCCTGGTCTGTGGACTTCCCTCTGCTCTGAGCCCAGGGAGGGGGAAGAAGCCAGGGGGTAGGGTGGCCCTGGGAACCTGGCTCTGGGTCCCCACTTCCTCTCCCAGTGCCGGGCTGGGTGGGGTGTCAGGTTTATTTATGTACCTCTTGCACACTCATCAACCTATGCAAGTCCCCCACCCCGGCCCTCCATGTTTCTGTGCCTTTGCTCATCCCCTCAATCTCCCAGGGCTTCTCCAGTCCCCCTCCCACTAGCTGCAGGAAGTGGGATGGATGGGCCACCTCGTTTGGAATCAGCAGGGTGTCCCTCTCATGGGACCCTCCCCTCTCCCCAGCCTGTCCTGTCTTGTTCACTCTCCATCAGGGTGAGCTGACTGTGCCTGGCACTGGGAGGTGGTGAGGGACACCGTCTCACACACACAGGGAGGCAAGAGCTGCCCCCCACCCCACCTGACAGCAGAGTGTGCAGGACGCAGGCGGCCCCACTCTGATGGGCAGGACCCTGACCCTCTCCCGCTCCAGCCCCCTCCCCAGGCCCTCCTCCATGATTTCACCCTCCCTACCCACTTCTGTCCCCGGCCCCACTGGCAGAATCAGCTTTGAGTAACTGTACAGTTTTTCTCGCTGTTGGAGAAGACTTATTTGTTGGAGTTTCACTTGTTTAATGGTCTGGGCTTATTTTGGAAAAAAAAAAAACAAACAAAAAAAACGAATTCTGACCTTCGTTGTGCTACATTTTGTGGGA